GAGGATGGTTCCGTTTTTAAAGCCGCGTTCCTGCCGAGGAAACAATGGCCCTCGGGGTTAAGACACTGCCCAACACCGGCCGCGCCTGATAGACGCAGGTTCCGAATGCAGGCCCCCTCCAAAGTCTTGCCCACTGCTCCACAATGCCTCAACACCCAACATTTCATCCTCAACTCCAAATCCATCTCTTCAGGGCCGCAAAAAAGCGTTACTTCCCAAAGGGCGTGTTCTCCAAGAACTGCATTTAGCATTTCAGATCAGAGTGACCCGAACTCAATAGGATTACGACAAAAACTAGTGAGATTCAGATAACACCGTTACATCGAAAGTTTTAATCCGTGACAGAGGAAATATTGCTTACGCCCTTAGGTAATTTCAAATGCACGTATGAAGGCCGTGCGGGTTTCTGCAGGCGAAGCAAAAGAAAGGTGGGGCCGGCAGGGTCGTGGGGCGGGGGTGGGGCATGACACCGTATCCCAGACGCAACTCGACCTCGTTTGCAAGAAATTCTGTATCCAACTCTCTTCAGTGCGTTTCGCCGCCCCTAGTCTAGTCTGGCTAGCCCCCAATTCCTTTAAAAGGGGTTAAAACGGGTGTTGCAGAAGAGAGAACACTCAGGTAGAAAGGGCCTGCGGCAGAGGCGCCCCCAAATCATGGAACCTGTTGGAAGAGTGAGGAAGGAACTCTGGGACCCCGAACATTCTCACGGGTGTAAAAAGACAAAGTAAATCCCCATTAGCCAAGTTGGGGAGAAGTCACATCCGTTACACAGCCTCTCCCAGACCGCCCTCTAGGAAGGACACCACATTTAAAAACACCGGCCTGCCTCCAGTCCTTGGCTGCCTCACAGCGATGCTCAGAGCCGGTTTCCCAAGGTCCGCGCGCCGCCTGCAAGGCGCAAACCCAAGCCGCTGCTGGTTGCTAGGAGATACTGGGCCAGCCATCTCCTCCAATCAGCACGCACCTCTTTGCGTCCAATCACAGAGGCAGGAAGGGCCGTGGTGGGAGGTGAAAGGTCATAGTCCTGTTTGGCGGCCATTTCTCTTGAAACTGCGGCTCGGGACCTGCGGTACCTGCTGTAGTCACGAGGGACGGGCGGCGGCCTGGTCGGCAGAGAGTAGCCTGCAACATTCGGCCGTGGTTACGATGGTAAGGAGAAAGAGAACGGCGGGAGAAGCGGGATTAATTAGATCCTTTTTTGTTCTTTGTGCAGAGTTTACCCCTCAATCCCAAACCTTTCCTCAATGGACTAACAGGAAAGCCAGTGATGGTGAAACTTAAGTGGGGAATGGAGTACAAGGGCTATCTGGTATCTGTAGATGGCTACATGAACATGCAGGTAAGCTAAAGAGCTGTAAAGGTCATAACATTGATTATACTAATATATTTCTTTTTATTGAAAGCTTGCAAATACAGAAGAATACATAGATGGAGCTTTGTCTGGACATCTGGGTGAAGTTTTAATAAGGTAACAAACAGCAGTAGTATATGTAAGGAGTTGGAACAACAAAATCGACTTTTTCTATTTACAGGTGTAATAATGTCCTTTATATCAGAGGTGTGGAAGAAGAGGAAGAAGATGGGGAAATGAGAGAATAGCATCTTTTGTGGGGGATTTTTTTTATATATATTTCTAGACAATAAAGATTTGTTTGTTTTTCAACTTGACTTGTGAACTATTTGTATTCAGATATTTACAA